TTGGAAGCCCCTGCTTTGAGTTGTCCCACCTTTCTGAACCAAACCAATGTAGTTCTTAAATTTATTTGATTGATGTCTCATGCCTCCCTAAAATACATAAAACCAAGCTGCGCCCCAACCACCTTGGACACATGTTCTCAGGACCTCCTGAGGGCTCTGTCACGGGCCATGGTCACTCACATTTGGCTCAGAATAAATCTCTTCAAATATTTTAGAGTTTGACTCTTTTCCTCATCAGTTTAATTCTTAGGCCCAGCCAAGACCCCAAGAGGGGAGAGGAAATATTTTCACTTTCCCTACACCAGTGTTAAGAAGCCCAAGAACGCAATTCAGAGGGCTTCCCAAATCATTTTGAAGAATGGTAACATCTCTAGAATATCAATTAGATCGTAGGGGAGTACATAAGTCATGTGTACACCTTTAGGTGTTTGTGAAAACCAAGGCATATAAAATATCACATTATTTGGCCTCAGTACATTCCCATACTGACAAGCACTGTACCATTTTTCCCCCGCTCTAAGCAAGGGCTTCCTGGGGGGAAGAGTCTGTGGTTGGGTGTTCAGAAGCAGAGAGTGCTCTCCCAAAGCTAAACGATGCCGCCAACTACTGTGAAACTTAACTTCCCCTCTCCCGGAATTCTCATGGAAGACAAGGTCTGATCAACCGAGGGCTTAAGAAGTATCAAATTGGAACTCATGGAATCACTGGCGGAGCTGATTTACATATGAGAATTCCTAAGCCTCACAGCATAGAAATTTTCATGCCAGATGGTCCTGAAAAAGTTGTTTTAATTGGCTACCAAAGGTTTACCTTGCAAACACCAAGTTCTTAAAGATTACAAAATCTAATAAAGCCGAAGTGTGAATTAAACTTAACCGCAAGAGGAGTCACCTGCGGTCACCTCGTTTCGCCCACAACAAAGATGTCTGCGCATCGCTTACCGTGGAGCCGTTCCAGTGCGTGGGCCACGCGTCCGCCCTTTTCCGCGTCACATGACCACGAACACTCTTCCGCTACGGCTCCCAGAAGGGGCCAGCCCGCGCCTTTCGCGCTTCTGCCCTGGCCCTCTGCGGGCCGCTCCGCCGGTGCTGTCCCTGGGCGCCTCCGTGCTCTCAGCCAACCACCTCTGAGAGCGCCCACTCGAGCGCCCCGGGAGCCAGAGGGCGGGGGTCCTCGCCGGGACCCTCCTGTGGGCCCAGGGGTGAGTGTTGACGTCTTCCCGACCCGCGACCTGCCGCCCGAGCTGGCTGCCAGGCCTATCGCCGCCGCCGAGACCCTCCGGCCAACAGGGACCCGCGGTGGCCCCGGCCCCCCCGGTAGTGTCTCCCTGACCCGAGTCCCGTCCCCGTTTCTCAATTAGCCCCTGTTTTTCTTCCCCAGGGACAAAAGTGGCTCTCAATCCAGCACATGCACATTGAAGCAAGTTAAAGGATTTAATATGAAGCACAGAAGCAGATAGTGCCAAATAGCAAGCAGTAGTTGTTACACATTTGTGAGTAAAAATGGTCCCTTTTGGCTTACTTTAAATACTGATTTTTATTCTTTCTTTTTTACAGCTGGAAAAGCAGTGTCCGTGTTGTTATGTACACCTCCAAAAAAAGTTCAAATGTGTAGGGGAATTGTTGTGTAAAGTAAACTGAACTGCAGGGTAGCAGTATTTTAATAGCTATTATAGACCTGTATTTACTGTATTTAAATGAGTAAAGGAACAAGCAGTGACACATCACTAGGAAGGTCAGTGAAATTTTATTCAGTTGAGCTGGTATGTCAGCCCTGTCTTTAAATTTTTCTCCCACAGGGTGAGCAGGGCAGCATTTCCTTCTCCCACTGCTGCTGAGATGGCAGAAATTAGTCGAATTCAGTACGAAATGGAATATACTGAAGGCATTAGTCAGCGAATGAGGGTCCCAGAAAAGTTAAAAGTAGCACCGCCAAACGCTGACCTGGAACAAGGATTCCAAGAAGGAGTTCCAAATGCTAGTGTGATAATGCAAGTTCCGGAGAGGATTGTTGTAGCAGGTATTTCACCTTTACTTAGAAGGTTGCCTGTTTCTTCTTTGTCTCTTTTCTTGAAAACTCCTAGGAAATAATGAAGATGTTTCATTTTCAAGACCAGCAGATCTTGACCTTATTCAGTCAACTCCCTTTAAACCCCTGGCACTGAAAACACCACCTCGTGTACTTACGCTGAGTGAAAGACCACTAGATTTTCTGGATTTAGAAAGACCTCCTACAACCCCTCAAAATGAAGAAGTAAGTAGAACTTTAGTATCACCGGAATTTGACTATTTCCTTCCCTCTCTTTGTGCCTTAACAGATCCGAGCAGTTGGCAGACTAAAAAGAGAGCGGTCTATGAGTGAAAATGCTGTTCGCCAAAATGGACAGCTGGTCAGAAATGATTCTCTGTGAGTAGAAGCACTAGCATTTTATCTCGTTTTTTCTCTTCATTTGCTGTGCTTGTGTAAACAGTGTGACACCATCGCCACAACAGGCTCGGGTCTGTCCTCCCCATATGTTACCTGAAGATGGAGCTAATCTTTCCTCTGCTCGTGGCATTTTGTCGCTTATCCAGTCTTCTACTCGTAGGGCATACCAGCAGATCTTGGATGTGCTGGATGAAAATCGCAGGTGATTGGCCATCCGTGACTCTTGACAGCTTTCTTGTGCCTTCTCCCGCAAAAACCTGCCTTAGACCTGTGTTGCGTGGTGGGTCTGCTGCCGCCACTTCTAATCCTCATCATGACAACGTCAGGTAAATTTTGAGACTTCGTAATTACCAGGGTATATTCATTTGTATTTCTATCTCTTATCTGCAGGTATGGCATTTCAAATATAGATACAACCATTGAAGGAACGTCAGATGACCTGACTGTTGTAGATGCAGCTTCACTAAGACGACAGGTATTTAGTGTACCAAATAAGATATATTTCTCTTATATTTTTTGTGTGTTTGTTTTTCACTTAGATAATCAAACTAAATAGACGTCTACAACTTCTGGAAGAGGAGAACAAAGAACGTGCTAAAAGAGAAATGGTCATGTATTCAATTACTGTAGCTTTCTGGCTGCTTAATAGCTGGCTCTGGTTTCGCCGCTAGAGGTAACATCAGCCCTCAAAAATACTGTCTCAACAGCTGGAAATATAAAAGATTTGCAAACTTCTTTGTTTCTGTCTCTGCATTGTATGCCATTTTATAGTCCACACCCTGAAAATGTATTTCTTCCAGAAAGTCTGGAGGAAGGACCTATATTTGTAGAAGTAAAGGTATATTCTGTCACTCAGCTGTATTCACGTCTGAGCAGTTCTGCAGTAACACCTGCTTAAAATTCTCCCTTTGCATGTTTTGTAAATAGGCTCCAGTTTTGTTTTTTAAAAGGAATTTATTTTTTGCCTCATCAGTCCACCCAACTGATTCTGAATGGGAGAGAGTCTGTAGAGAATTGATTCAGAAAAGTGTCTGTGAAAGAAAAACAATTATTTTGTCCTGTTTCTCAAACAGTGTTAAGCAGTTTTGTTAATAGACATTTTTGCATCGACACTTCAACATTAACACTTTCAAAGTCATGGTCTGGTGCCAGATTTAAGAAACTCGAACCACCTAATATTTCATAACCTTCTTCATTAGGTACTTGTACAGATTAATTTCTAACATTGCAGCAGTTTCATATGTGTGCAATATGTGCATTCTTTCATTTTAGTTTTGCACTTGGTTTTCTATAAAGTACGTTTTTACTCAGTTCATGCGTGAACAATTTAAAAAACGACAGAATAAGGTACAAATGTAGTGTATTTAATAAACTGTCAACCAAAGAAGTATTTGTCTGTTGAAGGATTTTATTTCATCATTT